GAAGTTATCTGGCAACCTTGTGAGATGCAGCTAAAATAAAAAGGTGAAGCCAGTGTTGACAGAGTCTGGGATAGAGAAAATTCAGAGACAGTGATCTCACAGATCCCTGTGCTCCTTCCAAACACCCACGTTAGTGGCGTTGGGACGGCGCTTCCTAAATTTCCGTCCAACTCATCTGCTTGCGTCCGGACATTTGTTAAAAATATTTATTCCTGGCTGGGAGTGGTGGCTCACGCCTGTAATCCCAACTACTCAGGACTCAGGAGGCTGGAGCAGGTGGATCACTTGAACCAGGAGTTCGATACCAGTCCGGGCGACGGAGGGAGACCTCGTCTTTACAAAAAAAAAAAAAAAAAAAAAAAAATACAAAAATTAGCTGGGTATGGTGGCGCGCGCCTGAGTTCCCAGCTACTCAGGAGGCTGAAGTGGGAGGATTGCTTGAGTCCCAGAGGTCGAGGCTGCAGTGAGCCGAGATCGCGCTACTGCACTCCAGCCTGGGCGACAGAGTGAGACCCTGTCTCAAAAAAAATCCCCCAAAAACTGATTCCTGGGTCCTGCCCTAGACTAACTGACTCAGGATCTCCTGAGGTGGTACCTGGAAATCCGTCTTTTTTTTTTTTTTTTTTTTTTTTGGTTGAGACAGAGTGTCACACTGTCGCCCAGGCTGGAGTGCAGTGGCACGCTCACGGCTCTCTGTAGCCTTCACCTCCCGGGTTCAAGCGATTCTTCTGCCTCAGCCTCCCGAGTAGCTGGAACTACAGAAAATCTGCATTTTTTAAGCAAGCGCCGCGGACCGGTTGGAAACCACAGCCGGGATTTACACGCCCCTCGTTTACGCCAGCTTCACACCCGCTCACTAGTGCTCGCCCCTGTGCCTGCCATCGCTGCCTCACCCAGGCGCCGCCCTCCGGCCTCATCCGGGATCCGCCCCCTGCCTCATCCAGGCTTCGCCCCAGTCAGTCTCCGGCAGCTTCTCGCGGCTTCGCAAGCCCCTTCCCGTGATGCCCCGCGCCTGGCTGTCGCGGTTGCCGGGCAACGCGCTGTCCATGTCGCGGGCCTCGCTGGGACTCCCTGGGAGATGAGGCCGCGAGGTCTCCCGCCGCTCCTGGTGGTGCTCCTGGGCTGCTGGGCCTCCGTGAGCGCCCAGACCGATGCCACCCCGGCGGTGACGACAGAGGGCCTCAACTCCACCGAGGCAGCCCTGGCCACCTTCGGAACTTTCCCGTCGACCAGGCCCCCCGGGACTCCCAGGGCTCCAGGGCCCTCCTCCGGCCCCAGGCCTACCCCAGTCACGGACGGTGGGTACCATGTGCCAGCTCCTGGAGTCCACTGTTCTGGATCCTACCCCTCTTTTTTCTGCAGTTGCTGTTCTCTGTGTCTGTGACTTATCCCCAGCACAGTGTGACATCAACTGCTGCTGTGATCCCGACTGCAGCTCCGTGGATTTCAGTGTCTTTTCTGCCTGCTCAGTTCCAGTTGTCACGTAAGTTTACGTATGACACATGCAATTTTGAATAACTTTGTATTATTATTTTTTTAATTTTCAGGGGCGACAGCCAGTTTTGTAGTCAAAAAGCAGTCATCTATTCATTGAATTTTACAGCAAACCCACCTCAAAGAGTATTTGAACTTGTTGACCAGATTAATCCATCTATTTTCTGCATTCATATTACAAACTGTAAGTATTTGACATTGATATATTTTGTGAAGAGCCTGCTTCCTTCTCTCTCTTCTGTACACAGCACATTTTACTCCAGGACTTTCACGGTGGCTGTGTGAGAGTAGAAGTCGGATTCTTTCATTCCCATAGCCATCCGGAGAGAGCTTCTCCTTACAGGTTGATACAGCAAACTCATCAGTCCAGGGGCTAGAGAAATAGACGGATTATTATTGGCTTCTGTTGTGCTGTTTACTTGTAAGTGCTACAAACTATTACTTCCCCATTATCGATTTAAAATACTGTTTTTTTTAAAAAACAGATAAACCTGCATTATCCTTTATTAATCCAGAAGTACCTGATGAAAACAATTTTGATACATTGATGAAAACATCTGATGGTTTTACATTGAATGCTGAATCATATGTTTCCTTCACAACCAAACTGGATATTCCTACTGCTGCTAAATATGAGGTGAGCCTGAACTTGATTGATTCTTTTCATCCACCATAACGACTGTTGGTTGTTGTGTTTGCAGTATGGGGTTCCTCTGCAGACTTCAGATTCGTTTCTGAGATTTCCTTCGTCCCTGACATCATCTCTGTGCACTGATAATAACCCTGCAGGTAAGAAAGTGGTCATTCTTCTTTCCTTAGACTTTTTTTCCTTGGGAATGTTAATGATTTCTAGCGTTTCTGGTGAACCAGGCTGTTAAGTGCACCAGAAAAATAAATTTAGAACAGTGTGAAGAAATTGAAGCCCTCAGCATGGCTTTTTACAGCAGCCCGGAAATTCTGAGGGTAAGAATTATTTTGAAGTGGAACTTACTCATAACACAATTTTTTGTGGTTTCTTTTTATCTAGGTACCTGATTCAAGAAAAAAGGTAAGAGTATTTATTTATTTTTGTAATAGAAACATCTTCAACACTCCAGGTCTTCACTCTGCAGGTCCCTATCACTGTTCAGTCCATCGTCATTCAGTCTCTAAATAAAACGCTCACCCGACGGGAGGACACTGATGTGCTGCAGCCGACTCTCGTCAACGCTGGACACTTTAGCCTTTGCGTGAATGTTGTTCTTGAGGTAGGTGCCGAGTTTGGCTTTGAGAGCTTGTCCAGGTATATTTGGAGTATCATTTTGTTTTTAGGTAAAGTACAGCCTCACATACACAGATGCAGGTGAAGTCACCAAAGCTGATCTCTCATTCGTTCTGGGGACAGTTAGCAGCGTAGTGGTCCCACTGCAGCAAAAGTTTGAAATTCATTTTCTTCAGGTAAGGTTGATCAATTTGGCATAAGTATTTAATTATTTGGGGGCATTTCTGCATTGTCTTTCAGGAAAATACCCAGCCAGTCCCTCTCAGTGGAAACCCTGGTTATGTCGTGGGGCTCCCATTAGCTGCTGGATTCCAGCCTCATAAGGGATATCCTTTTTGGTTCTGTAGAGGGTGGATTTACTAGGCAGTTGTCCCTTAACTGTCTGTGAATGTCTGGGATTATTCAGACCACAAATAGATATGGACAGCTTACTATTCTTCATAGCACAACTGAGCAAGACTGCTTAGCACTGGAGGGGGTCCGGACCCCAGTATTATTTGGTTACACTATGCAATCTGGCTGTAAACTAAGGTAAAAGAGTCACTTGTTTCTGTTTGAACTTGTCATTCAGTTGACTTCTTTTTCCTTCACCAAGACTGACTGGAGCTCTCCCGTGTCAGCTCGTAGCACAGAAGGTGAAGAGCCTGCTGTGGGGCCAGGGCTTCCCAGATTACGTGGCCCCTTTTGGAAATTCCCAGGCCCAGGACATGCTGGACTGGGTGCCCATCCACTTCATCACCCAGTCATTCAACAGGAAGGTAAAGGGGAGAAGGTACAGGTTCCATGCTAGTTCTAATGGATTAACAGCATTTTGTTTTGCAGGATTCCTGCCAGCTCCCAGGGGCTTTGGTTATAGAAGTGAAGTGGACTAAATACGGATCCCTGCTGAATCCACAGGCCAAAATAGTCAATGTAACTGCAAATCTAATTTCATCCTCCTTTCCTGAGGTAGGCCTAACCTAGTTTAAAGGCATAGGTTAGGGTGGGCCTTGCATCTCTCTGTTTATTACAGGCCAACTCAGGAAATGAAAGGACGATTCTTATTTCCACTGCGGTTACTTTTGTGGATGTGTCTGCACCTGCAGAGGCAGGCTTCAGAGCTCCACCAGCCATCAATGCCAGGCTGCCCTTTAACTTCTTCTTCCCGTTTGTTTGACGTAAGTGAGGAAACTACGCCCCTCCTCTGAGGCAGCTAAAGTAGCTTCTTTTTCTTTCTTTCAGAATGCTCAGATGCATCAGTTCCTTAATATACACGTGAAATTTGAAAACTGTACATTCGGTGAGATTAAATTTTATATACAACTAGCAATTGTCCAGCTTTGTTGCTCATTTTCAATTAAGGCTAAAGTGTTCAACATGAGAAAATGTGATACATTTGATACAGTGTGGGGTGGGAGTGGATGGGCAGCTCTTGGTGGTACTGGACCTTCCACAAGGCTGTGTCCACCCAGAATCCATGCTGGCAGGAGGGAGGCAGAGGTATCAAACCAAACCTCTCACCAAGCGGCCCAGGAGGGGCAGCTGTTCCTCTCGTGACAGCACAGGCCCATGAGACAGTGTCTTCTTTTTGAGGGGAGCTGGTCCGGGTCTAGTTCACTTCACCAAGAAGTCCATGCTGTCGCAATAGTTTGTTAAGTCTTT